GGGCTACCTGCAATTCAGATGGAGGTATAGCAAGGCGCAGAGTCCTGTCCAGGGAGCCCACTGTGAGACCCCCCGACTGCCTCGCAGTCACCTGTACACATCATGTTGGGATCGCCGAGGGGCGCTGCAGCGATCCGGTTTCTGGGGCTGCGTCTGGGTGGCACGTTCAGAACGGGGACCTGCCTGGTTCTTCTTCCCAGCCCTTCCCCTCCAGCACCCGGCAAGGCCCAGTCAACACGAGCAAACTCGGAAATCCTGGCTGAACCCACGACCGCTGCATATTTCCATTTTAGAAAAACACGGCAACAACAACTCAAACCAAATCGTTCAGAAATGAGAATAAAGAAGCACCGACAAAGGAGGCGATTGCTGGGGCCGCTCGGGGGAGGAGCCGGGTGAGAGGCTGCAGGGAGGGCAGGGCATGCGCCGGCGACAACGGGGTTCGCGGTTTGGGGGGCAAGGCCCGGGGGAAGAGAGAGAACAGGGGTGCAGCGCCGCGGCGGGGGGCGTGAGGATGGAGCCGGGGGAAGGGGGGCTCTGAGATGTGAAGGGGCGGGGCTGGGGCTTTTTGGTCTGAAGGAAGGAGTCTCACGGGACGGAGGGACGAAGATTTCCTGGGGTCAGGGGCGCCAAGGGGCTTCGGGGCCGGATGCAGCGGAGGGGGCCCGGGGCCTGGGGGGCGTGGTGAGAGCTCAGAGGGGTCTCGCCAAGCAGCCGGCTGGCGCTGAGGGGACCGAGGAGGGGTCTGGGGCGAAAGGACCGCGAGAGGGCGCCCAGGGCGCGGGGGGCGCGGTACCTGCAGGCCGGCAAAGTCTTCCAAACCGGTCCCGCCAGACCCGCGCGGCCGCCGCCCCCGTCTCGGCCGCCGGAGCTGCTGCCGCGCCGCGCCCTCACGTGACCCGCGTACGCGCCGGGGGCGGAGCCGTCTCAGACCCGCCCCCACCCCCCGGCGTCCCCAGCGCGCCGGTCCGTCCCGAGTGCGCGTGCGCAGCGGTTGCCTGGGCGACCGGGGAAGCGTTGGGCTGTAAAGACTAGGGCGCCAGCGGCTGGCGAAGAAGGAAAGAGGGTACTCTCTGGCTGGGCTGGGGCCGTAGCGACGTCCGCCGCGAACCTGGGCCCCCCAAAGCTGCGGGGCGTTCGGTGTCGCCGAAGTAAACATGCACCCTGAGCCCTCGGAGCCTGCGACAGGTGGTGCAGCAGAGCTGGATTGCGCGCAGGAGCCCGGCGTGGAGGAGTCTGCGGGTGACCACGGGAGCGCAGGCCGAGGGGGCTGCAAGGAAGGTGCCGACTGCCCCCCAGGGAGGGCGGTGGGCTCTCTACAGACCTGATCTCTTTTATTTTACAGAAATTAATGATCCTAAGGAAATATGTGTGGGTTCTTCTGACACATCCTACCACAGCCAGCAGAAACAGAGTGGTGATAATGGGTCAGGTGGTCACTTCGCACACCCAAGAGAAGACAGGGAAGATCGGGGCCCCAGGTATGTGGGCATACTCCTAATTAGTGCACATTATAAGCTTATTCATATTTTTCCATTTTAACAGAATGACTAAAAGTTCCCTGCAAAAACTCTGCAAGCAGCACAAGCTTTATATTACCCCAGCATTGAATGATACGCTGTATTTACACTTTAAAGGTAAGGACCTAAGAGAGGAAGTGCTTCACGTCAGCTTAATTCCCACGTGCTTCCTTTTTGTTAGGTTTTGATCGCATTGAGAACCTGGAAGAGTACACAGGGCTGCGCTGTCTCTGGCTGCAGAGCAATGGAATACAGAAAATCGAAAACCTGGAGGCCCAAACTGAGTTGCGTTGCCTCTTCTTGCAAATGAACTTGCTCCGTAAAATTGAGAACCTGGAACCTCTGCAGAAACTGGATGCTCTTAACCTCAGCAACAATTACATCAAGACCATTGAAAACCTCTGTAAGGGTACCCAGCAAGCAGTGTGTCTGTTTTGTTTTTGACTTCTGCTGACCTTACCTTCCAGCCTGCCTCCCAGTCCTGAACACATTGCAGATGGCCCACAATCACCTGGAGACCGTGGAGGACATTCAGCATCTACAAGAGTGTTTGAGGCTTTGTGTCCTTGACCTTTCGCACAACAAGCTGAGTGACCCGGAGATCCTGAGCATTCTGGAAAGCATGCCCGATTTGGTAAAAAACAAAAACAAAAACAACGAAAAAGCTAATCATTTTGGTTCTGCTTGTCTTCTTGCAGCGTGTACTGAATTTGATGGGAAACCCGGTTATCAGACAGATTCCTAATTACAGAAGGACAGTCACTGTACGACTAAAGCACTTAACATACCTGGATGATAGACCAGTGTTTCCAAAGGACAGGTAAGAAGAGAAAAGCCTTCTGATCACATTTTCCCCTATTTATGTTTCTTTGTTTTTTAAACAGAGCTTGTGCGGAGGCCTGGGCTAGGGGAGGGTACGCAGCTGAAAAGGAGGAGAGACAGCAGTGGGAGAGCAGGGAGCGGAAGAAGATCACAGACAGCATTGAAGCCTTGGCCATGATCAAGCAGCGGGCAGAGGAGAGGAAAAGACAGAGAGAGAGTCAAGAGAGAGGTATGCGCTCGGCCGAAGACAACAGCCCCAGAGTTCCTTTGAGATTAGGCAAGTCTAAGCTCTCAAACCCAGTCTTTAATCCCACATTCACCTTTGCATTTTCTGCCATTAGGGGAGATGACATCTTCAGATGATGGTGAGAATGTGCCCGCCAGTGCGGAAGGCAAGGAGGAGCCTCCCGGGGACAGAGAAACAAGGCAGAAGATGGAGCTATTTGTTAAGGAAAGCTTTGAGGCCAAGGACGAGCTCTGCCCGGAAAAGCCAAGTGGAGAGGAGCCGCCTGTGGAGGCTAAAAGAGAGGATGGAGGTCCAGAGCCAGAGGGGACCCTCCCAGCTGAGACCCTGCTACTGTCGTCACCTGTGGAGGTTAAAGGAGAGGACGGAGATGGAGAGCCAGAGGGGACCCTCCCAGCTGAGGCCCCACCACCCCCGCCACCTGTGGAGGTTAAAGGAGAGGATGGAGATCAAGAGCCAGAGGGGACCCTCCCAGCTGAGACCCTGCTACTGTCACCGCCTGTGAAGGTTAAAGGAGAGGATGGAGATCGAGAGCCAGAGGGGACCCTCCCAGCTGAGGCCCCACCACCACCGCCCCTGGGAGCTGCCAGGGAAGGTAATGTGAGCGGAGAAACACACACAGACACAAACTAACTCCAAGACTTGTTGTTGCTCTTTAGAACCGACTCCCCAGGCTGTGGCCACTGAGGGTGTATTCGTTACAGAACTTGATGGAACGAGAACGGAAGATTTAGAAACCATTAGACTGGAGACAAAGGAGACATTCTGCATTGATGTACATGAAGTATTTAATCTTGGAGATAAGTACCTGGTGATGTGCGGCTCACTTGCTCTTTCAGGACCTACCTGACTTGGAAGATGATGATGAAACAGGCAAATCTCTGGAAGACCAGGTTAAGGTCATTAGAAACCATTTTCCCACAGGCAGCTTCTCTCAGAGTGACGTGACCCTACTCCACCCAGAGGCCATTACTGGCATTACCAGGAGCCCACACGTGCCAGACCCGTACCCTGAGGGAGAAGGAGGCATCAGCCATCATCTCTGAGCACGAGCTCAGCAGCAAAGAAAACAGACACAGTTACTGTGGGGGGCCTGCTGTCCAAGGAGCTAAGTCCCAGAGAGTCTGTGAAGGAAACGGGGTTCAGGGGCATGCCAAGCAGAGCCCAGGGCTCAGGGGTGCGCCCTCTCAGGTACCAGGAGGGTGAGGAATAGCCAGTGGCTGGGGGAGCAGAGGGCAGAGAGAAGGGCATAGACATGAGCTGTGCCCAGGGAGTGGCCACCCCCAGGCCTAACTTTCAGAGTCCTGTGTTCCCTTGGGCCTTTCTTGGATGTGGCAACAGAATACTTTGTGACATTGGGTGAAAAAGCAGAACTGGCATGGTGCATTGTAGAGCGATTCTGTTGTGAAAACAGAAACTTTCAGACACCTTTTCTTCTGTAAATAGAATATGTGCTTTCCGAAGATTGAGGTCATCTCGAGCTTGAGTGATGACAGTGACCCTGAACTGGACTACACGTCACTCCCTGTGCTGGAAAACCTCCCCACAGACACTCTGTCAAATATATTTGCAGTCTCTAAAGACACCTCAAAGGCGGCTCGGGTGCCCTTCACAGACATCTTTAAAAAAGAAGCTAAGAGGGACTTGGAAATCCGAAAACAAGACACCAAGTCCCCAAGACCCCTGATCCAGGAGCTCAGCGACGAGGACCCCTCTGGCCAGCTACTGATGCCCCCCACCTGCCAAAGAGATGCTGCACCACTCACTTCCAGTGGAGACAGGGAC